GCCGCGGGGCCCCAGCACCCCGGTGCGCCCCGGAGAGAGTGGGAGGGAGGGGAAGGGGCGGGGGCGAGAGAGGGAAAGGTCTCTGAGCCGGGGGCGGGGGCGGCGGGAGACGGGAACCGACCCGATGCCGGGGTCCGAGCCGGGCCACAGGAAACTTTGCTCGGGTGGGGAGAGCGGGGTGCGCGGAGGGCGCCGTAAACTTGTCAGCGGGCGGGGCGCTCCGGGGATTGGAGCGAGCGCCAGCGGGTGGCGTTTGTCTCTCTGGGTTCTTTGTGTCACCTCCGGGCCCCAGCCCGCCGGTCCGCCCGGCTCGGGCAGGCGCTGCGCGGGAGGCTGTGCCCGGGTGCCCCGGCCGCCCCCTCCCGGGCCCAGGCCCCGGCCCTCGGGGGCCGCTGATTGTTTTCATTCCTCGCGTCACGCCTGGGCGGGAAAGATTTTGAACGCCGCGTGAGCTGGAAGGCGGACAGCCGCGGCGCAGAGATTGCAGGATCGTGAGCGGTGCGGTGCTCGCCCCGGGGACCCGGGAACCCGCGGGTCGGGGCGCACCGGGGCTGGAGAGGGCGCGGGGACGGGCGGCCCGGGCACTGGAGGGGCGGCGGCGGGTGCGGCAGCCTAGCGCCTCCGCGGGGGCGGGGGGGCGCTCCGACGGCCGGGATTATAATTCCATTTTGATTGCTTGGGGTCTTTGTTGTCTGAAATTGCCTTTAGGGTCTGACGGTGGCACCTTCTCCTCCTTAGGTTATTTTTCTTCTGTTGAAAAGGGCGGGGCGGGGGCTGTGTATGGAATCAGTGCTGCTGGGAACATTAGCGCCTTATTTGATTGAGGCTGAGAAGTCCTGTGTAGCATTCGCGTTTGTGGAAGCCTGCTGTTTCCGAAAGTTATTTCCCCCTCCCTCCGTGAAAGGGAGCGTCTGAGCTGGACGCCGCAGGCACGGTTGTGTACAAGCACCAGCAAGTCGGAGCCAACCCGTGAGGGTTCTTTCAAGCCGCTCCACACTTGGCATCACTTTTTTTTTTTTTTTTGAGTTTGTTTTATTTGAAGCAACTTTTGTGTGCTTTTCTAGAAGTCCGAAGGCTTCGTTGCAGATACTATTTGGCTATGCTAGGATGGGTTCGATCATTTTTAGAGTTGGGGAATACAATTAAACCATGCCGGGCTACACCTGGCCTTCTCACCACTCCAGTACCTGCCACTGAGACATCGTAAACATGTTCAGAGGAGAGTGTTCAGCTTTTATGGGATGAATATTTGGTGTGTTTTCATGCTTTAATGCATGACTCCTTCTCCAAGTTGTCTTTCTGGAAAGCTGTGGAGACTCTTAAGGGCTTTTCCTGAGATAATTACTGAACGGCTTTAGCCCGGCCAGCCCCCTGGGGCGGTGGGAACAGGTGTAATCCTCATTAAGTTTTTTCGTGGTGAAGAATGGAGATGTCAAAATAAGTAAAAAGTGGAAATGTTTAGGTCTTTGTCCACATGTTTGAATTAACAAAGCTTATCTGAATTTTTAAAAAATCAAACTCAAACCACTTTTGGTCAGCTAGCCTTAAAATTGTTTGAAAAATCATGTGAATAAATTTACCTAATTAGAAATTTTTTAGCATTTCAGTGGATTCGTGTTAATTGTGTTGTAGGATATTACAGAATGTTTAGAGAACTGAGTCACAATGAGGTTATTCTGAGTAGTGCTCTCACTAGCATAAGGTGAGAGTTAATGTAAAATTTAAAAACTGAATGAATCACATTTTAATAAGGGAACGGGTGAAAAGCAATTGGTTCATTTTTCATTATTATATTTTTCATTACTTATATGTTTTAAATATATATTTTCAATAATTTCACAAAGTTATTTATTCATTTACTCAAACTCCTACATATACCAGCCACTGTGCTGGCTTCTGGAGATCTGAATAATAATAGTTACTCCTTATAGAATGCTTATTTTATACCAGTAGATATTTTACATAGATTACCTTTTTACCTTTTTCATCTATAAGTATTTATTGAGTACCTACAATGTATTGTGCTGGGTGTTGGGGCGATAGTGGTGCACAAGACAGTCGTGATTCCTGCCCTTATCTAGGTGGGGAATCTAGGCAGGAAATAAAATATATTGCTAAACTAATAGCAGCTTTTGAAAGGTAAATCATATCACATCATTCTTCTGTTCAAAACCCTCCATTGGCTTCCTATGTCTCTCTGAGTGAATGGCAAAGACCTGACAGTGGCTCCCAGAACAACCTCTTTTGGCTTCCCTGCCTCTCCATGCTGTGACTTTCCTATCTTATCTGTTGCTCTCCTCCCTACTCGAGTGTCTACAGCCAAACCAGCTTTCTTGCTGCATGAGGGCCTTTGGACTTGTTGTGCGCTGCCTGGAATGACCCCCTGTCCCTAGCTCCCATATCTCTAATGGCTCTTGTTGATCTGACCCCCTTCACTTCTTTACTTGATGTTATTTTGTCAGTGAGCCTTCACTAACCTCCAAATTTAAAATCACAGCCATCCTCGCGACTCCCATTCCTCCTTTCATAAGTTGTTATTTTTCCTCCGTAGCACTTATGGCTATATCATATGTTGCTTGTTTATTGTCTGTCTTTTTCGGGAGATTTTATATCCTTCAGAACTGTATCACAGCTGTTTTATTCACTGTTACACCTTCAGAATCTGGAACGGTAACTGGCGTATAGCAGGTCCTCAATAACTTGAATGAGTGTTGAGTGGAAAGAAGGGTATAACAGAGTGCTGGGACATGGAATAACCAAGGCCTCCTAGAATACTGGTGAGAAGGCCTCTAGGTGGAAGTGACATTTAACTGAGACTTGAAGATGAGAAGGAGCTAGCCATGTTGTTGTGGCATAAGAGGTTGTAGAGAGGAGACAGGCATGGAAGAAGATCCGGCCGAGAGATAGGATGCTCAAAGGCCTCCAGGCAGGAAAGAGCTAGGTGGTGTGTGGATTTATTGGAACTGAGAGGTCATTGTGGCTGAGCACTGTCAAGTTAAGGGAGGGTAGGACTAAATGACAGGGTGGAAATCAGGTGTCAGATCATGCAGGGCCTTTCTGGAGAAATTAACATGGAATCCTCATATGTAGCCTATTAGCCCTTTTTATGGTTTAAGAAACTGGGCATCAGGGAGATTGAATAACTTTCTGAGATTATGCAGTAGGTGAGTGGCAGCGCCTAGAATACAAAGCCAGGCTCGCAGACTCTAACGAACCTGTATCTGACCACTATGTCAAAATCAAAAGACAGTCCCTGTCCTGGTGAAGCTGTTAGTCTAGTGGGAAGACAAGCTATTGCAGTATACACATGTGCTCCTGGGGGCTGTGGGAGGAGGGAAGCCCCTAGTTCTGCCTGGGAGTGGGACAGGCCAAATTGGAAACATACAATCATTTTTCCTTTTTTATTATTGTGAAATATTTCAGATTGGCAACATCTTAATTAAGAAATAATATTAAATACAATAGCCTATTCTCTGAGTCTTCACTGTATGTTCCCCTCCTTTTTTTCTTTTTAAAGACAAAATGCTTGCTTTCACATGTACAAAGGATCTGTGTCATAATGCCCCCTTTCCTACTTTCATCAAATAAAAGATTATGTCTGGAGTAGTGTAAATTCACTTATTTTATTTTTTTGAGACAAGGTCTCGTTCTATCACCCAGGCTGGAGTACAGTGGTGCGATCATGGCTCACTGTAGCCTCTACCTCCTGGGCCCAAGTGATTCTCCCACCCCGGCCTCCCAAGTAACTGACTACAGGTGCACACTACCATGCCTGGCCAACTGTGAATTTTTTTGTAGAGAAGAGGTCTCACCATGTTGCCTAGGCTGGTCTCCAACTCCTGGCCTCAAGTGATCCTCCCACCTCAGCCTCCCAAAGTGCTGGATTACAGGCATGAGTCTGCCCTTGGCCTCGTGTTTACATTTGAGAAGTTTTTGACTTATGTATAGACCTGTGGAACTGTCTCCCTGTAGCTCCTTGCTATACCCTGAATCCCTCTTCCTCATCCAGCCAATGATAGCTTTCTGTCTCTGTGGATTAGTTTGCGTTTTTTAGAATGTTATGTAAATGGAATCATGTAGTAAGTTCTCTTCTTTGCCTGGCTTTTGCTTAGCATAATTATTTTGAGACTCATCCACATTGTATCAATAGCTGATTTCTTTTTATTGTTAAGTAATACTCCATTGTACTGATAGACGCCAGTTCATGTATCTTTTCACCCATTGATAGACATTTAGGTTGTTTCTGGTTTTGGGCTATTAAAAATAAAGCTGCCATGAACATTATACACAGTCTTTGTATGCATATCTTTCATTTCCCCTGGGTAGATGTCTAGGAGTAGAATGACTAGATCCTATGGTAGGCATATGTTTAATTTTTCAAAGAACTACTATACTTTTCCAAAGTGGTTATATAATATAACCAAAATAGTCTATGAGGGTTCCAGTTGCCCCAGATCCTTGCCAACAGTTGGGGTGGTTAGGCTTTTATAGCCATTCTGTTGGGTGTGTAGTGACACCTCATTGTGGTTTTAATTTCCATTTCCCTGATGACTAATGATGTTGAGCATCATTTCATATGCTTATTTACCATCCATTTATCTTCTTTGTTGAAGTGTCTACTCAAATTTTTTGCCCGTTTTCTTGCATTGTTTTCCTTCTTATTGAGTTTTGAGAGTTCTTTGTGTATTCTGGATGCAAGTCATTTGTCACGTGTAAGATTTGCAAATATTTCCATTCAGTCTTATCTTAGTCCATTTTGTGCTGCCATTACAGAATACCATAGATTGGGTAATTTATAATGAACAGAAATTTATTGGCTCATGGTTCTAGAATCTGGGAAGTCTAAGATTGATGGGGCGACATCTGGTGAGAGCATTTTTGCTGTATCATTACATGACAGAAGGGCAAAGAGAGGGTGAGAAAGAAGCAAAATGGAGCTGTTTTATTATTTTTATTTTATTATTTATTTATTTATTTAAGACACAGTCTCACTCTGTCACCCAGGCTGGAGTGCAGTGACACAGTCTCAGCTCACTGCAACCTCTGCCTCCTGGGTTCTAGTGATTGTGGTACCTGGGATTACAGGTGTGCGTCTCCACACCGGCCTTTTTTTTTTTTTTTTTTTTTTTTTTTTTTTTGATTTTTAGTAGAGACAGGGTTTCACTGTGTTGGCCAGGATGGTCTTGAACTCCTGGCCTCAAGTGATCTGCCCACCTTGGCCTCCCAAAGTGCTGGGATTACAGGCATGAGCCACTGCACCCAGCCTATTTTTTTTTTTGAGACAGTATCTCGCTGTGTTGCCCAGGCTGGAGTGCAGTGGCTTGATCTCAGCTCACTGCAACCTCTGCCTCCCAGGTTCAAGCGATTCTCCTGCCTTAGCCTCCTGAGTAGCTGGGACTCCAGGTGCGTGCCACCACTCTCAGCCTGATTTATTCCTTTATAAGGAACCCACTCCTGCGATGATGGCATTAATCCATTAATGACAGCAGAGCCCTTATAACCTATCACCTGATAAAAGTTCCATCTCTTAATACTGTAATATTGTAACAGTATTGCCTCTTAATAATGTTACGATGGCGATTAAATTTCACCAGAGTTTTGGAGGGGACATTTAAACCATAGCAAATTTATTACATTCTCTTAACAATATCTTTTGAAGATACTGTTCTTAATTTTGATGAAGTACAATTTGTCAATTTATTCTTTATGGATTGTACTTTTGGTATTATTATCTAAGAAATCTGCCTAATTCAAAGTCAAAAAGGCTTTCTCCTATGATTTTTTTCTAAAATTTTTATAGGTTTTGGTTTAACATTTAGGTTCATGTACTTTAATTTTTGTTTATGGTGTGAATATGGGTGGAAGTTTACCCCACCTATGCCAGGAACATTTGGTAATTTTTGGAGACAGTGTCTGGAAACCATGTCTGGTGTAGGGACGAGGGGCATTTGTTCCCAGCCATCTACTGGGCAGAAGTCTAGGATGCTGCTAGATACCCTACAGTGGATAGGTGAGATCCTCTCAATAGAGAATTATTCAGCCAAAGTGTTAGTAGTGCCAGGGTTGAGACACTCTAGGCTTGAGGTTTATTAATTTTATTGAACTCCATGAACCAGCTGTTGGTTTCATTGATATTGTTTAATATTTTTCTATTTTCCCTTTGATTGATTTTCACTCAGATCTTTATTTTTCCCTTCTACTTTTGGGTTTAATTTGTTCTTATTCCAGTTTCCTTAGGTCATTGATTTGTGACTTTTCTTCTTTTCTGATATAGGTGTTTAGTCTTTTAAATTTATTCCTCAGTACTACTTTAGTGACATCTCACAAATTTTGATATGGTGTGATTTTATTTGTATTTAGTTAAAAATACTTTTAAAATTGGCTGGGCGTGGTGGCTCACACCTGTAATCCCAGCAGTTTGGGAGGCCAAGGCAGGCGGATCACGAGGTCAAGAGCTGGAGACCAGCCTGGCCAACATAGTGAAATCCCATCTCTACTAAAAATACAAAATTAGCTGGGTGTGGTGGCACATGCCTGTAATTCCAGCTACTTGGGAGGCTGAGGCAGGAGAATTGCTTGAACTCAGGGGGTGGAGGTTACAGTGAGCTGAGATCATGACGCTGCAGTCCAGCCTGGGCAACAGAGCAAGACTCTGCCTCGGGAAAAAGAGAAAACAAAGAAAGAAGCAAGTCACTATGTGCAGCCTGCACTAAAGGAGTGGACTCCACTCCTTTCCTCCCTCCTTTCTCTCTTTTCTTTCTCTCTCTCTTTCTCCCTTCTCCCCTTCCTTCCCTCCCTCCCTCCCTCCCTCCCTCCCTTCCTCCCTTCCTTCCTTCGTTCCTACCATCTGTCTGTCTGTCTAGCTTTGTTGCCCAGCTGGCTGGAGTGCAGTGGCACCATCTTGGCTCACTGCAACCTCTGCCTCTCTGGCCCAAGTGATCTGCCTGCTTTGGCCTCCCAAAGTACTAGGATTATAGGTGTGAGCCTCTGTGCCTGGCCTAGAAACTAATTTTCTTAAACTAAATCCACTAAATTATCATAGAGCAGACCATTGCTGTTATAGAAACATATTTTAGAATACTGCAGAGTATTACAATATTCAGAGCACCTGCACTTGGAGAACCCTCCCCTCCAGACAGGTTCTGCAGGGTGCACTGCCTCCTTTTCTTTCCTCTGGGCTGCATTAGGAGGAGGGAGGTGAATGGGGAGAAGGAATCAATCTTCCTGTGTTGACATTTTCCAGACCCTGAGAAACGTTGAGTTGAAAGATAAGTGTGAAAGCATCTCTTTCTTTTGATGGTGTGTGAGATGAAAAGCACTTGCTAATAGCCCCTCAGGTCAAAGTAACACATTTGACAAAAAGGAGCCTCAAGCTTTTGCTTGTCAGTGTCCATATTTGATTGGAAATTTCAATCTGAGATTTGGTGCTTGGATTTTCCTAGAATTTGCCAATTACTTGTTGCTCTGGTTCCAGCTGACTTTTAGTCTTCCTTTGGGTACTACCACTGGGTGCAGTTTGTTATCAGTGAGTAGCTCTTCTCTATCGGGCTGTGTAAATGTACCCCTATTTAATTCATTCAACAAATTATTTTTTAAATACTTATTGAATCTGGGCTCTGACACACAGGTAAAAGTCAATGTCTCTTGCCACTTGTAAGCTGTCTAGAAGCAGAAAGGCCCATAAGCAGAGGAACATGCAATCAGTGGGGTAATTGGTAGTCACTGCAGTGGAAACATGAGCAGGGCAAAGCATGGTCAGCTGGAGCAGTGGTTCTCAAAGTAGGGTCCAGGGACCAGGAGCAGCCAACCTATTGAGTATAACCTTGACAGTGGGGCCCAGCAATCTGTGTTTAATAAGCCTTCTAAGTGATTCTGATGCATGCTCCAGACTGTGAACCATGGGCATAGAGGATTAGACAATCTTTGAGATTTTTTCCAGCTCTTCAAGTCTATGCATATGGTTAAGAAATGTGATATTTACCACATTGTTTTTTTTTTTTTTTTTTGAGACGGAGTCTTACTCTGTTGCCCAGGCTGGAGTGCGGCGGCACAATCTCAGCTCACTGCAACCTTCGCCTCCTGGGTTCAAGCGATTATCCTACCTCAGACTCCTGAGTAGCTGGGATTACAGGTGCGCACCACCACGCCCAGCTAATTTTTGTATTTTTAGTAGAGACGGGGTTTCACCATGTTGGTCATGCTGGTCTCGAACTCCTGACCTCGTGATCCGCCCACCTCAGCCTCCCAAAGTGCTGGGATTACAGGCATGAGCCACCGTGCCTGGCCCTACCCCGTTGTATTTTAAGAGCATTAGTTGGCACTAATATCATATAAAACATTAATTGCAGTGTAGGCTGGGCACTGTAGCATATGCCTGTAATCCCAGCATTTTGGGAGGCTGAGGCGAGAGGATCACATGAGCCCAGGAGTTTGAGACCAGCCTGGGCAACATAGTGAGACCCCAATCTCAAAAAAAAAAATTAGCTGGGCTATGGTGGTGCATGTCTATAGTCCCAGGTACTAGGGAGGCTGAGGTGGGAGGATCGCCTGAGCCTGGGGGATTGAGGCTGCAGTGAGCCGTGAGAGACACAGTGAGACCCCGACTAAAAAGAAAAAAAGGAATGTAGGTAAAACAAATTCAATTTTACTATGTGTGTTGTTGAAGTGAGCACATAAAACAAATTCAAAATGATACAGTTATGTTTGACAGTGGAGCAATAGTAAATTGGACTTAAAAAACTTTATTATGAAAAATTTCAAATATATTCAAAAGCAGAGATAATAGTAAAATGTACTATTGCATAACGATTACCCAGAATGAATATTATTAAATCCTGTCAATCTGGTTTTACCCAGGTCCTCACATATCCCACCCGTGCTGGATTATTTTGAAGCAAATTTTATACATCATATCATTTTATCCTTAAATAATTGGATTTTAAATTATTTGAGATATTAAAGTGCTAGAAATGAATTTGAAACCAAATCATGTGTAGCCATTTCCTGGTTTCCCTTACATTATAGATAAAACTTATCTAGAGCTAATTTACACAAAAGTTGGATAAAACAAAACAACAGTTGGACACATGTACATATATTCGTATTTGCATAACATCTACTAAAAGTATACTTTTTTTGTTGTTGAGGCGAAGTCTCGCTCTGTCACCCAGGTGGGAGTGCAGCGTGGTGTGATTATGGCTTATTGCAGCCCTGACCTCCTTGGCTCAAGTGATCCTCCAGCCTCGTGTTTTGATATTTTGTAGAGACCGAGATCTCACTGTGTTGCCCAGGCTGGTCTCAAACTTCTGGGCTCAAGAAATCCTCCTGCTTTAGCCTCCTAAGGGGCTGGGATTAGAGGCGTGAACCACTGTGCCTGGCAAAAATAAGTATACTTGTCACTACCGTGAATACATTTTATTAAAACATTTTATTTACTGTCATTATGTTAGCAATATGTGCATTATACTTATAGATAATATTCTAGAATAGTAAGAAAGACTATACACGCATGCCCTGCCAAAATTGAATTGTTGCACTTGAAGGGGAAATTTTAATTTGAAAGGCAGGTTTTTAGGAAGGTAGATATTAGGTTTTGGGGCAGTTTTTATTAGAAGGTTTTGGGGCAGTTTTGTTTTTTTTTTGTTTTGTTTTGTTTTTTTGGAGACAGAGTCTCACTCTGTTGCCAGGCTGGAGTGCAGTGGCGTGATCTTGGCTCACTGCAGCCTCTGCCTCCTGGGTTCAAGTGATTCTACTGCCTCAGCCTCCTGAGTAGCTGGAGCTATAGGCATGCACCACCACACCTGGCTAATTTTTGTATTTTTAGTAGAGGTGGAATTTCACCATGTTGGCCAGGCTGATCTCAAACTCTTGGCCTCAAGTGACCTGCCCGCCTCAGCCTCCGAAAATGCTGGGATTATGGGCCTGAGCCACCGTGCCTGGCCTTGGGGCAGATTTTTAATATATGTAAATTAAGAATTCTCAGTACTCATTTCAGCAGTTATGTTGCCTCATTTGGAAAGAAAAGGTATTCAGCATGTGGGGATGCATAATACATTTTAAAAATCCGTTCGTCTTAGTCAATGTGCTCCATGGTGTCTTTTTTTCAAGGTTCGAGATGACACATTTAGTAGGAGATCAGGTTATGGGATAGTTCATGTTTGGAGAGGGGACAGAATTGATTTACAGACATACCACCTGTTTTCTCCTACTTTGGCTTTGGAGGACAAGTTGTAGTATCCTGAGGAAAAGCTGATTGTATCACTTATGACTGAGATTTTCATCTTTAGCCGCTTCTGTGTGATACATGAATTAATGGGTCATAACATAGGAGTTAGCTAATTTTCATTTTAAAATATTACTCAGAAGATATTTTTATCTTAATTGTACATTTCAACAACATAAATAAGCTGTTCAAGACTGTCTCCCATGCCTCCAAAACAAATAAAAACCCCCCACAACTCAAATGCATATAAGCTGTTACTATAGTATAATGGTGAGTTATAGCCAGTGTATGATGGGATTGTTGATAGAATAATGCATATTAGAGCTTTTAGTTCAAAAATTTGAGATAGTGATTCAGAAAGAAAAAAAGGAATGATTATCATGAATTCTGTTTATTAGAATTCTGTTTATTAAAGAGTTAAAGATATGTTTTATTTTTTTATCTTTATTATCATTATTTTTTCGAGATGGAGTTTCGCCCTTGTTGCCAGCGCTGGAGTGCAGTGGTGTGATCTTGGCTCACTGCAACCTCCACCTCCCGGGTTCAAGCAATTCTGCCTCAGCCTCCTGAATAGCTGGGATTACAGGCGCACGGCACCACGCTTGACTAATTTTTTGTATTTTTCGTAGAAACGGGGTTAGCCAGGCTGGTCTCGAACTCCTGACCTCAGGTGATCCACCCGCCTCAGCCTCCCAAAGTGCTGGGATTACAGGTGTGAGCCACGGCGCCTGGCCAAGATGTGTTTTATTATTTGCACTTGTGTAATGGCAAAGAAAATAGGTTACTAAGCTTGCTCTTGTTAGAATATCCTTTGTAGTCACTCATTTGATGATGTTGAGTAAGAATCTTTCCTCTGTTAATACGTCTTTGTTTAAAAGAAAATAAGTTACCTTTGTAGTCTTTGTACATTTTTCTTTGCAGAAAGTTTCCCCTCTGCTGGATAATAATTAATTTTATAAAAGTGTTTAATCCAGTACTGATTATATTCCCTTGTGAGCTGGATGAAAAGAAACTTCTGAATGTTTGTAACCACAGATTGATGATTTGGTTACAAAGACTCTCTGTTGGTGATGGTTTCTGAGAACTGGAAGGTAAGCTTGTTCCTTGGGTGAGTCATCATGTTTACTAATGAACATTTATCCATTTCACTTTCAGTTCACTTCTTCAACTGAGATGGACATGATATAATCTCCATTGAGTCAAAGAATGGCATCTAGTCCTGAGCTTCCCACCGAAGATGAACAGGGTTCCTGGGGCATCGACGATCTCCATATTTCATTGCAAGGTAATTAAGATTGGGTGGGGGTAACACCCACATTTTATAACTGCTGTTGTTCTTTCTTTGATAGCTGAACAGGAAGACACCCAGAAGAAAGCCTTCACGTGCTGGATAAACTCACAGTTGGCCAGGGTAAGCAAATGAAGACCAAATTAGTTTATAAATGAATGATTATTTTTCTTGTGACCTTCTGCAGCACACTTCTCCCTCAGTTATATCCGACCTATTCACAGACATTAAAAAGGGGCATGTCCTCCTGGATCTGCTAGAAGTACTTTCTGGGCAACAGTTGGTAAGATTTTTAAATGACACTGAGAAACTTTCTTCTGAGTAATATATTTGCTTGAATTTCACAGCCTCGGGATAAAGGATCTAATACCTTCCAGTGTAGAATCAATATAGAACATGCCTTGACATTCCTAAGAAACCGATCAGTAAGTATAAATTTTTCTTAAAAATTCACAGGCCTCCTTTTAACCTGCACTTTTTGTTTTCCAGATTAAGCTAATAAATATTCATGTTACTGATATCATTGATGGAAACCCATCCATTATCCTTGGCCTAATTTGGACAATTATCCTGCACTTTCATGTAAGTAGTTTGATGATATAAAAATTATTTCTTATAAACGTTAAGTCTACTTTGCCTTCCTTAGATTGAGAAGCTTGCCCAGACTCTTTCTTGCAATTACAATCAGCCTTCCCTGGATGATGTGAGTGTGGTTGACTCATCTCCTGCCTCAAGTCCTCCAGCTAAGAAATGCTCTAAAGTGCAAGCAAGATGGCAAATGTCTGCAAGAAAGGCCCTTCTTTTGTGGGCTCAGGAACAATGCGCCACGTAAGTAGTTTGCTATGACCCTAAGAGACACAGTATTTGTCATGTTTTTGTCTTTTTATGATAGCTATGAGTCTGTCAATGTGACCGATTTTAAGTCAAGTTGGAGAAATGGGATGGCTTTTTTGGCCATCATTCATGCCTTGCGACCAGACCTAATTGACATGAAGAGTGTGAAGCATAGATCCAACAAAGACAATCTGAGAGAGGCCTTCAGAATTGCAGAACAAGAATTAAAAATCCCCAGATTGCTGGAACCAGAAGGTAAAGAAGCTTCTTTGTTTTTAAAACAATCTACAGCTAATTGATAGTGTGGTGTATCTTGCAGATGTGGATGTTGTTGATCCTGATGAAAAGTCCATCATGACCTATGTGGCACAGTTTCTGCAGTATTCCAAAGATGCCCCTGGGACTGGAGAGGAGGCTCAGGTATGTTTTCATATGCATAAATCAAGCTCATTATATAGTTTAATTTTGTGTGTGTAAAATACAGGGAAAGGTGAAAGATGCTATGGGCTGGTTAACTCTGCAAAAGGAAAAACTACAGAAGTTGCTAAAGGATTCAGAGAATGATACCTACTTTAAAAAGTATAATGTAAGTATGATTTTAAACAGCTGTTTGTAATTTTTCAATCTTTAAAATACTCTTCTAATTGCAGAGCCTGCTGTCCTTTATGGAGTCATTCAATGAAGAAAAAAAGTCCTTTTTGGATGTCCTGTCAATAAAACGGGATCTGGATGAGCTGGACAAGGATCATTTACAGTTGAGAGAAGCCTGGGATGGCCTCGATCACCAGGTGACTGTTTGTGTTGATTAGAAGAATATTTTGAATATGTTCTTTTTTTTTTTTTTTTTTTCAGATTAATGCATGGAAAATAAAGCTAAATTATGCCTTGCCCCCACCCCTCCATCAAACTGAAGCTTGGCTCCAGGAGGTAGAAGAGCTTATGGATGAAGATTTGTCAGCCTCCCAGGATCACTCTCAAGCCGTGACTCTGATACAAGAGAAAATGACTTTATTCAAGGTTGGAAAAGAAAAAAAAGAGATGTAGGAAAATATCGTTTATGTCATGCTGAATTTCTTTTCAGAGCCTGATGGATAGATTTGAGCATCATTCGAACATTCTCCTTACCTTTGAAAATAAGGATGAAAATCACTTGCCATTGGTACCACCTAACAAATTGGAGGAAATGAAAAGACGGTGTGTAACACTACCATTTCACAGCTGCTGTCAGTTAAATTCCAAAACCTGCACTGTTTTCCAGAATCAACAACATTTTGGAGAAAAAATTTATTCTACTTCTAGAATTTCATTACTACAAGTGCTTAGTTCTTGGTTTGGTAGATGAAGTGAAATCAAAATTGGATATTTGGAACATTAAATATGGGAGCAGAGAATCTGTGGAATTATTGCTGGAAGACTGGCATGTAAGCTTTTCAATTTTGTGTCTTAGGCAACTAACTGTCAATATGTTTTTTGTTTTCTTCCCAGAAATTTATTGAAGAAAAAGAATTCCTAGCTCGACTTGATACTTCTTTTCAAAAATGTGGAGAAATTTATAAGAATTTGGGTAAAGTGGTTCAGTTACTTTCTGATGGAATGAAGATTACTTTTTTGTTTTGTTAATATTGTAGCTGGAGAATGTCAGAATATTAATAAACAGTATATGATGGTGAAATCTGATGTTTGTATGTATAGAAAAAATATATATAATGTGAAGTCCACTCTACAAAAAGTGCTGGCATGTTGGGCTACTTATGTGGAAAACCTTCGCTTACTAAGGGCTTGCTTTGAGGAGACAAAGAAGGAAGAAATTAAAGAGGTATTTGCAGTCTAATAGCATCTGCTCAATTTTTAAGATAGTGTGTTGCTTGTGTATCATGTAGGTACCCTTTGAGACACTAGCCCAGTGGAATCTAGAACACGCTACTTTAAATGAAGCAGGAAATTTCTTAGTCGAAGTCAGCAATGATGTGGTTGGATCATCTATTTCTAAAGAACTGAGAAGGCTGAATAAAAGATGGAGAAAGTTGGTTTCAAAAACTCAACTTGTAAGTTCTTTTGATTGGTTGCAGCTTTATTTAGTATTACATTTCATGAAATTATTTTGTATAGGAAATGAACCTGCCACTGATGATAAAAAAACAGGATCAGCCCACTTTTGACAATTCTGGAAATATTCTATCTAAAGAAGAGAAAGCAACTGTTGAGTTTTCAACAGATATGTCAGTAGAACTTCCTGAAAATTATAATCAAAATATAAAGGTAAAATAATCATACTTTGTATATTTCACTTGCATTTTCTCAGTGGTACTTTTGAATGTTGTAGGCTGGAGAGAAACATGAAAAAGAAAATGAAGAATTCACAGGGCAACTAAAAGTGGCTAAAGATGTTGAAAAACTCATTGGACAAGTGGAAATCTGGGAGGCAGAAGCCAAATCTGTTTTGGATCAAGATGATGTGGACACCTCAATGGAAGAATCTTTGAAGGTATGTGTGTAAAAGTATTAAGAGGGTACTTTTATTGTGATCTCACTTCAATTTGTTTTAATAGCATCTTATTGCCAAAGGCTCTATGTTTGATGAGCTTATGGCAAGAAGTGAAGATATGTTACAAATGGATATACAAAATATTTCAAGCCAGGAGTCCTTTCAACATGTTCTCACAACTGGGCTTCAGGCAAAGATTCAAGAAGCTAAAGAGAAAGTCCAGGTCTCTCTTTAATATTCCCTATTTAGTAATTCCGTGTTAATTTGAGAATTTTTTTGTCTTCAAGATCAATGTGGTAAAACTCATTGCAGCGTTGAAGAACTTAACTGACGTTTCACCAGATTTGGACATCAGGCTGAAGATGGAAGAATCCCAGAAGGAACTTGAATCATATATGATGAGGGCTCAGCAGTTACTGGGGCAAAGAGAGAGCCCCGGTGAACTCATTTCAAAACACAAGGTGGGAATCTTTTCAACCATCAAATGTAGGACATGATTTTGTTTGCAATTTTTTTTTTTTTTAGGAAGCACTAATAATTTCTAATACAAAAAGTCTGGCCAAGTATTTGAAAGCTGTTGAAGAACTAAAAAATAATGTAACTGAGGACATAAAGATGTCTTTAGAAGAAAAGAGTAGAGATGTCTGTGCCAAATGGGAGGTAAGAACATGCATATGTTTCTGAACTTACGTTGGTTAATATATTCCTTTGATTTTTTTTGTAGTCTCTTCATCATGAACTGTCTTTATATGTTCAACAACTAAAAATAGATATTGAAAAAGGAAAGCTTAGTGACAATATTTTAAAACTTGAAAAGCAAATAAATAAAGAAAAGAAACTTATCCGTAGAGGAAGGACCAAGGGTCTCATCAAAGAACATGAGGTACAATAAAGTGTTTCCACTTAAATTTTGTCAAGCACATTTCCTGCTTTATTTCTTCAATTAGGCCTGCTTTTCTGAGGAAGGCTGCCTGTACCAGCTTAATCACCACATGGAAGTCCTGAGGGAGCTGTGTGAAGAGCTGCCTTCACAGAAGAGTCAACAAGAAGTGAAGAGACTACTCAAAGATTATGAACAAAAGATAGAAAGACTTCTGAAATGTGCTTCCGAGATTCATATGACACTGCAGCCCACAGCGGGAGGCACGTCGAAAAACGAGTTAGTACTTCATAAGAATAGCTACCCTTCAGCTTTTAAACATGCAATTTTGATTCCTTTCTAGGGGGACCATCACCACATCTGAGAATAGAGGAGGGGATCCCCACAGTGAGGCACCATTTGCAAAATCAGATAATCAGCCATCAACTGAAAAGGTGTTAAATGTGGATAATGTATTTTAGAAGTATATTTCGTTTACTATTTTGCATATTCCCTTAGGCAATGGAACCCACTATGAAGTTTAGCCTGGCATCAGTGTTAAGGCCTCTGCAAGAAGAAAGCATTATGGAAAAGGATTACAGTGCATCTATAAATAGTTTACTAGAGAGGTAAACTCTTTTTAAAAACAACTGGAAAATCCACTATTGTGATGTTGCATTTCATTTTGCCCAGGTATGATACATACAGAGATATTCTTGAACACCACCTGCAAAACAACAAATTCAGGATTACTTCTGATTTCTCTAGTGAAGAGGACAGGAGTAGTTCTTGTCTGCAGGCTAAACTGACAGATCTACAGGTAATTACCAAAAATATTATTTCTCTGATTATAGTTGATAAATTAATTTATGTGTTCCATCTAGGTCATAAAAAATGAAACTGATGCTCGCTGGAAAGAGTTTGAAATTATTTCATTGAAGTTAGAAAATCATGTGAATGACATAAAAAAGCCTTTTGTAATTAAGGAAAGAGACACACTAAAGGAAAGAGAAAGAGAGCTTCAGATGACTCTTAATACCAGGTAAAATTCTGAGATCTATTAACTATGAATCTTTCCCCTCATGTCTGATTTACCTTGCACCCAGAATGGAATCTTTAGAGACAGCACTGCGGCTTGTGTTACCTGTAGAGAAGGCATCACTTCTTCTCTGTGGCTCGGACCTGCCTCTCCATAAAATGGCCATCCAGGGATTTCATCTCATTGATGCTGATCGCATCTATCAACACCTAAGGGTAAGTATATAAGTTCTCACAGTGTATTTACACAGTGTTTTAGCTTTTCTTATCTTTATTTTAGAATATCCAAGATTCCATAGCAAAACAGATTGAAATATGTAACCGCTTAGAAGAGCCAGGCAACTTTGTATTAAAGGAGTTACACCCATTTGATCTACACGCAATGCAGAATATTATACTGAAATACAAAACACAATTTGAAGGAATGAACCACAGGGTGCAGAGGAGTGAAGATACTCTCAAAGCTCTGGAAGACTTTTTGGCGTCTCTCAGAACAGCTAAACTCTCTGCTGAGCCCGTTACAGACCTTTCAGCCTCAGATACACAGGTGGCACAAGAAAATACGTTGACAGTAAAAAATAAAGAGGGAGAAATTCATCTGATGAAAGACAAGGCCAAACATTTGGATAAATGTTTGAAGATGCTCGATATGAGCTTTAAAGATGCTGAACGGGGTGATGACACCTCCTGTGAAAACCTGCTTGATGCTTTTTCAATAAAGTTATCTGAGACACATGGCTATGGGGTACAGGAGGAATTCACTGAGGAAAACAAATTACTAGAGGCTTGTATTTTCAAAAATAATGAACTCCTTAAAAATATTCAAGATGTGCAGAGTCAAATCAGTAAAATTGGTCTTAAGGATCCTACTGTTCCAGCTGTGAAACATCGGTAAGTATTGTCCATCCATTTCCATCCAAGGTGCTATCAAACTTTTTTCTCATTCATAATCAAGGAAAAAATCATTAATCAGACTGGATAAGGTTCTAGATGAATATGAAGAAGAGAAGAGACATTTACAAGAAATGGCTAATTCTCTTCCACACTTCAAAGATGGCAGAGAAAAAACCGTGAATCAACAGTGCCAAAATACAGTAGTCTTGTGGGAGAATACCAAAGCCTTGGTCACCGAATGGTAAGGAAAAAAAAGAATCCCTCTTGAATCTGCATTTAGCTATTGTATATTTTTCTATTCTTAGTCTTGAACAATGTGGGAGAGTTTTGGAGCTCTTAAAACAATATCAGAATTTTAAAAGCATCTTGACAACTTTGATTCAAAAAGAAGAGAGTGTCATCTCCCTGCAGGCTTCGTACATGGGAAAGGAGAACCTGAAGAAAAGGATAGCAGAGGTGAGTCCAGGTTCCATTAGAAAAAACTGCCCTATCAGAAATAACTTTCATATCTTTTTTACAGATTGAAATTGTCAAAGAAGAATTTAATGAGCATTTAGAAGTTGTAGACAAGATAAACCAGGTCTGCAAAAATCTACAATTTTATCTAAATAAAATGAAAACTTTTGAAGAGCCCCCTTTTGAAAAAGAGGCTAATATTATTGTGGATAGATGGCTTGATGTAAGTGATAATTTCATTGATTGCAAATTTAACATATGTTGTTTCTCTTTTTAAATTATGGTAGATAAATGAGAAGACAGAAGATTACTATGAAAATCTTGGTCGAGCTCTAGCTTTGTGGGACAAACTTTTTAACTTAAAAAATGTCATTGATGAGTGGACAGAAAAGGCCCTTCAAAAAATGGAATTACATCAATTGACTGAAGAGGACAGAGAAAGGCTGAAGGTAATTTAACAGATAAAATACATGCTTTTCTTAAGACACTATCCTTTAAAATTACATGTTTTAGGAAGAATTACAAGTCCATGAACAAAAAACTTCAGAATTTTCTAGAAGAGTGGCTGAAATACAGTTTTTGCTCCAAAGCAGTGAAATACCTCTTGAATTGCAGGTAAGAATTTTTATTTAAAAGTTTCAGTTATTGTTATACAACTTCATATATTTCATGATTTCAGGTCATGGAGTCCTCTATTTTGAACAAGATGGAACATGTACAGAAGTGCTTAACAGGAGAATCCAACTGCCATGCACTCAGTGGCAGCACTGCTGAGCTAAGGGAGGATCTCGACCAAGCCAAGACCCAGATCGGGATGACTGAATCCCTCTTAAAAGCCCTGTCTCCTTCTGACAGCTTGGAGATCTTCACTAAACTAGAGGTGCTACCGAGCTGCTTGTCTTCTGTGGTTCAATTTAATGGTTGTTGTTTGTTTATGCATTTAGGAGATACAACAGCAGATTCTACAGCAAAAACACAGTATGATATTACTTGAGAATCAAATAGGTTGTCTGACTCCTGAACTCTCTGAATTGAAAAAGCAATATGAAAGTGTCAGTGATTTATTTAATACCAAAAAAAGTGTTTTGCAAGATCACTTTTCTAAGTTATTGAATGGTGAGTGCAACATTTCTCTTATTTTGTTTCTGGAATGAATAGAGCTTTTTTTTTCCCCCTGCAGATCAATGCAAGAACTTTAATGACTGGTTCAGCAACATTAAAGTGAACCTTAAGGAGTGTTTTGAATCATCAGAAACAAAAAAGAGTGTGGAACAAAAGCTACAAAAACTTTCTGTAAGAGATATATGTGTATTTTTAATAAAAATGAGATTGTAATGGACTTTTTGTCTTTCTGAAGGATTTCTTGACTCTTGAAGGAAGAAACAGTAAAATAAAGCAGGTGGACAGCGTACTGAAGCATGTGAAGAAGCATCTGCCCAAAGCACATGTGAAGGAGCTTATCAGTTGGCTCGTGGGTCAGGAATTCGAATTAGAAAAAATGGAGTCCATATGCCAGGCTCGAGCAAAGGAGCTTGAAGACTCCTTGCAGCAGCTACTGAGGTAGGAAATAAAGATGATATCTAAATAACATGTTTGTATTTAAACATGTGTAATGCTCTTTTAGACTCCAGGATGACCATAGAAACCTGAGGAAGTGGTTGACTAATCAAGAAGAGAAATGGAAAGGAATGGAAGAACCAGGGGAGAAAACTGAGCTGTTCTGCCAAGCTTTAGCTAGAAAGAGGTATAGCTGATCTTGTATGAAATACATTACCTTATAAACTTTAAGTGGTATTTGGAATTTACAGGGAACAGTTTGAATCTGTGGCCCAATTGAACAACTCTTTGAAGGAATATGGGTTTACTGAAGAAGAAGAAATAATAATGGAAGCAACATGTTTGATGGATAGATACCAGACATTACTGAGACAACTAAGTGAAATCGAGGAAGAGGATAAGTTACTACCCACAGAGGACCAGAGCTTTAATGATCTTGCACATGATGTAATTCATTGGATAAAAGAGATTAAAGAGTCCCTTATGGTTTTGAATTCATCCGAAGGCAAAATGCCACTTGAGGAAAGAATCCAAAAAATCAAGGTATAACTATGGAAACTAAATTTCAGAAGTCTTGACATTATAAAATCTCTTTTATTTAATTCAGGAAATCATTTTGCTGAAGCCTGAAGGGGATGCCAGAATAGAGACCATCATGAAGCAGGCTGAGAGCAGCGAGGCCCCGCTGGTTCAGAAGACCCTCACTGACATCAGCAACCAGTGGGACAACACACTCCATTTAGCTAGCACCTACCTAAGGTAAAGGGCATGCCTGCACCACTTGCATCATAATTTAATTTATAAAATATTTTGTGAAATTTAGCCATCAAGAAAAGCTTCTACTAGAAGGAGAGAAATATTTACAAAGTAAGGAGGATCTGAGATTAATGCTCATAGAACTAAAGAAGAAACAGGAAGCAGGCTTTGCTCTACAACATGGTCTGCAGGAGAAGAAAGCTCAGTTAAAGATTTATAAGAAATTCCTCAAGAAAGCCCAAGATTTGACATCCTTGCTAAAGGAGTTAAAATCTCAGGGAAACTACCTCTTGGAGTGCACTAAAAATCCCAGCTTCAGTGAAGAGCCTTGGCTGGAAATAAAGCATCTACACGAAAGTCTTCTTCAACAACTGCAGGTGAGGTGGTCAAAATAATGCTTTAAATGATTAATTTGTAAATTGTCTGTGGCTTTATTTTTAGGATTCTGTGCAAAACTTGGACGGTCACGTTCGAGAACATGATTCATACCAGGTTTGCGTCACAGACCTGAATACTACATTGGACAATTTCTCCAAGGAATTTGTCAGTTTTTCTGATAAGCCTGTGGATCAAATAGCGGTTGAGGAAAAATTGCAGAAACTGCAGGTACTAAACGGTGTCCAGACATGATAGACATTTGGAGATATAACAATCTTTTCTCCACTCGTAGGAACTAGAGAATAGACTCAGTTTACAAGATGGCACATTAAAGAAGATTTTAGCTTTAGCAAAATCCGTCAAGCAAAATACATCTTCAGTGGGGCAGAAGATTATTAAAGATGATATAAAATCACTTCAGTGTAAACAAAAAGATTTGGAAAACAGGCTTGCATCTGCTAAGCAGGAGATGGAATGTTGTCTCAACAGCATTCTCAAATCAAAACGCTCAACAGAAAAGAAAGGAAAGTTTACTCTGCCAGGCAGAGAGAAGCAGGCCACTTCTGATGTGCAGGAGTCTACTCAGGAATCAGCTGCAGTGGAAAAGTTGGAGGAAGACTGGGAAATAAACAAGGTAAGTGCTTGTGATTGCACTTTCAAGACAGTTATTCAGCAATTAATCTTTTTATGTATTTCAGGATTCAGCTGTGGAAATGGCTATGTCAAAACAACTTTCTCTTAATGCTCAAGAAAGCATGAAAAACACTGAAGATGAGCGGAAAGTCAATGAGCTGCAAAATCAACCTTTAGAATTAGATACTATGTTAAGAAATGAACAATTAGAAGAGATAGAGGTATGGAAACATAAAAACACTGACAACATGATTTTATTGACTGATCTGTGTGACTTATTTTTAGAAATTATATACCCAGTTGGAAGCAAAGAAAGCAGCCATTAAGCCACTGGAACAAACAGAATGTCTTAACAAAACAGAAACTGGGGCCTTGGTTCTCCACAATATAGGATATTCGGCACAGCATTTGGACAATTTGCTTCAGGCACTTATTACTTTGAAGAAAAACAAAGAAAGCCAATATTGTGTCCTCAGAGATTTTCAGGAATACCTTGCTGCAGTTGAATCTTCAATGAAAGCCTTGTTGACAGACAAGGAAAGTCTTAAAGTGTAAGTGTAAGAATTTAGGACTTGCATTCTTTATTAACAAGCTCTATTTTTATTCTTTTTCTAGAGGACCACTGGACAGTGTAACGTATCTGGACAAAATTAAAAAATTCATAGCATCCATAGAAAAAGAGAAAGATTCTTTAGGCAACTTGAAAATCAAATGGGAGAATTTATCAAACCACGTGACTGACATGGATAAGAAATTGTTGGAAAGCCAGATTAAGCAACTTGAACATGGTTGGGAACAAGTGGAACAGCAGATTCAAAAGAAGTATTCTCAGCAGGTAGTGGAATATGATGAATTTACAACCCTCATGAATAAGGTACAGGACACTGAGATTTCTCTGCAACAGCAGCAGCAACATCTACAGTTAAGGCTGAAGTCTCCAGAAGAACGGGCAGGGAACCAAAGCATGATTGCCTTGACCACTGACCTCCAGGCTACCAAGCATGGATTTTCTGTTTTAAAGGGGCAAGCTGAACTTCAGATGAAGAGGATTTGGGGAGAAAAAGAAAAGAAGAATTTGGAGGATGGAATAAATAACTTGAAGAAACAATGGGAAACATTGGAGCCATTACACTTAGAAGCAGAAAATCAGATTAAGAAGTGTGACATAAGGAACAAGATGAAAGAGACTATCTTATGGGCCAAGAATTTGTTGGGTGAACTTAATCCCTCCATTCCCCTTCTCCCAGATGACATTCTTTCACAGATCAGAAAGTGCAAAGTGACACATGATGGCATTCTAGCTAGGCAGCAGTCTGTGGAATCGTTGGCTGAAGAGGTCAAAGATAAGGTTCCTAGCCTTACAACCTATGAGGGCAGTGATTTAAATAATACCCTAGAGGACTTACGGAATCAATACCAAATGCTGGTTTTAAAATCAACTCAAAGATCACAGCAATTAGAATTTAAGTTGGAAGAAAGAAGCAATTTTTTTGCTATAATAAGGAAGTTTCAACTTATGGTTCAAGAAAGTGAAACACTGATAATTCCCAGGGTGGAGACAGCTGCCACGGAAGCTGAACTAAAACATCACCATGTTACTTTGGAGGCATCTCAGAAGGAATTGCAAGAAATTGACAGTGGAATCTCAACACATCTTCAGGAGCTAACAAACATCTATGAGGAGCTGAATGTGTTTGAAAGATTATTTCTGGAAGATCAGTTGAAAAATCTTAAGATTAGGACCAACAGAATACAAAGATTCATTCAGAATACATGTAATGAAGTGGAACACAAGATAAAGTTTTGCAGACAATTCCATGAAAAAACATCAGCGCTTCAGGAGGAGGCTGACAGTATACAGCGCAATGAACTATTACTTAATCAAGAAGTAAATAAAGGTGTTAAAGAGGAGATCTATAATCTTAAAGACAGACTCACCGCTATTAAGTGTTGCATCTTACAGGTATTGAAACTTAAAAAAGTGTTTGACTATATTGGACTAAACTGGGATTTTTCACAACTTGACCAATTACAAACCCAAGTATTTGAAAAAGAAAAGGAACTTGAAGAAAAAATTAAGCAGTTGGACACATTTGAGGAAGAACATGGCAAATATCAGGCATTATTAAGTAAAATGAGAGCTATTGATTTGCAAATTAAGAAAATGACTGAAGTAGTACTAAAAGCTCCTGATAGCTCTCCGGAAAGCAGACGGCTCAATGCCCAAATTTTAAGTCAGAGAATTGAGAAAGCCAAGTGTTTATGTGATGAGATAATAAAGAAATTAAATGAAAATAAGACCTTTGATGACTCATTCAAGGAGAAAGAAATACTACAAATAAAGCTGAATGCAGAAGAAAATGATAAGTTATACAAAGTTCTCCAAAACATGGTATTAGAACTCTCACCAAAAGAATTGGATGAAAAGAATTGTCAGGACAAACTAGAAACTTCCTTACATGTTTTAAATCAGATAAAATCTCAATTACAGCAGCCATTACTTATAAATTTGGAAATTAAACATATTCAAAATGAAAAGGACAATTGTGAAGCATTTCAGGAGCAAGTTTGGGCAGAAATGTGTAGTATTAAAGCTGTGACTGCTATTGAGAAACAAAGAGAAGAAAACTCTTCTGAAGCGAGTGATGTGGAGACAAAACTACGTGAGTTTGAAGATCTTCAGATGCAGCTTAACACAAGCATTGATTTGCGCACAGTAAGTTTTAAAAATTATGCAGTTAGTGGCTGTTTGTCACAGCATTTAATCTCCTATTCACTAGAATGTCTTGAATGATGCTTATGAAAATCTAACACGCTATAAAGAAGCAGTCACCAGGGCAGTGGAGAGCATCACTTCCCTCGAAGCCATCATTATACCCTACAGAGTAGATGTTGGTAATCCAGAAGAATCTTTAGAGATGCCTCTTCGAAAACAAGAGGAATTGGAATCCACAGTAGCACACATCCAGGACCTCACTGAGAAACTGGGAATGATATCCAGCCCCGAAGCCAAACTACAACTTCAGTATACTTTACAGGAACTAGTTTCTAAGAACTCAGCAATGAAGGAAGCTTTCAAAGCACAGGAAACTGAGGCAGAAAGGTAGGTCCTCTTCCAAAGGTAATCTTTAAGAAATACCACTTTTTTTCTAACTGTGACTCACTAGGTATCTTGAGAATTACAAATGCTATAGAAAAATGGAAGAGGATATTTACACTAACCTCAGCAAAATGGAGACAGTTCTTGGACAGTCCATGTCCTCGTTGCCACTGTCTTACAGAGAAGCTTTAGAGCGCTTGGAACAGAGCAAGGTAATAGTATTGGCAATTAGCCAGTAAGTCTGTCCCTCTTATTTTTTTTCTTTTCTTTCTTAAGGCCTTGGTGTCAAATCTTATATCAACCAAAGAAGAGTTAATGAAACTACGACAGATCCTTAGACTCTTGAGACTCAGGTGCACAGAAAATGATGGCATATGTTTGCTCAAGATTGTGTCGGCTCTGTGGGAGAAATGGCTGAGTTTGCTGGAAGCTGCTAAAGAGTGGGAGATGTGGTGCGAAGAACTGAAGCAGGAATGGAAATTTGTCAGTGAAGAAGTGAGTGCTTCATTTTCAACAAACCATGTAGTCTTATTTTAGTTCTTTTTGTTTTTTGAATTAGATTGAACGAGAGGCAATTATTTTAGATAATCTTCAGGAAGAACTCCCTGAAATTTCCAAAACAAAAGAGGCAGCCACCACAGAGGAACTCTCTGAGCTGCTAGACTGTTTATGCCAATATGGAGAGAACGTGGAGAAGCAACAGCTGTTACTGACTCTACTTCTTCAGCGCATCAGAAGTATCCAGAATGTTCCTGAAAGCTCAGGGGCTGTGGAAACTGTTCCAGCATTTCAAGAAATTACTTCTATGAAAGAACGATGCAACAAGTAAGATTTATGAAAAACTATTAAGGACGTGTAGAAACAATTATATTTTGACGTTCTCTTTTAGGCTTCTTCAGAAAGTTCAGAAAAATAAAGAATTGGTGCAGACTGAAATCCAAGAAAGACATTCCTTCACAAAAGAGATAATTGCTTTGAAGAATTTCTTTCAACAGACCACAACTTCATTCCAAAATATGGCATTCCAGGATCACCCAGAAAAGTCAGAACAATTTGAGGTAAGTGAGGAATGAATTAGTGAATGTGGCAGCGTGAGTATTGCAACTCTCTTAATGCTTTTAGGAGCTTCAAAGCATCCTTAAGAAAGGGAAACTAACTTTTGAGAATATTATGGAAAAACTGCGAATCAAGTATTCCGAAATGTACACCATAGTCCCTGCAGAGATTGAATCCCAGGTGGAAGAATGCAGAAAAGCTTTAGAAGACATAGATGAGAAGGTAATAATAATGTCTGTACTACTGTTATTATTCTAAGCCAAATGCGTCTTTGTCTCTTTCACAGATTAGCAATGAAGTCTTAAAAAGCTCACCATCATATGCAATGAGGAGAAAAATAGAAGAAATTAACAATGGGCTTCATAATGTTGAAAAGATGTTGCAGCAGAAAAGCAAAAATATTGAGAAAGCTCAAGAAATTCAAAAGGTAAAATCCTCCTTTAACTCCCTTCAGCATTTCATTCAAGTTGACTTACGATTTCCTTCTCCAGAAAATGTGGGACGAGTTAGATCTATGGCATTCCAAACTAAATGAGCTGGATTCTGAAGTTCAGGACATTGTTGAACAGGACCCAGGACAGGCTCAAGAATGGATGGATAACTTGATGATTCCTTTCCAGCAGTATCAGCAAGTATCACAGAGAGCAGAGTGTAGAACCTCACAGTTGAATAAGGTATGGCTGTGACTCGTAATAGCTTCATATCATGACTAAGTTTGGTCCTGCATCTCTTTCCCAGGCCACAGTTAAGATGGAGGAATATAGTGACCTTCTGAAGAGCACTGAGGCTTGGATAGAAAATACCAGTCATTTGCTGGCCAATCCTGCTGACTATGACTCTTTGAGGACACTGAGTCACCATGCTAGCACTGTGCAGGTAAGTGTTCTTCCAGGTTTTCTGCCACTCATCTCTCTATTTTTCCCATTCTGTGTTTATCTAGATGGCTTTGGAAGATTCAGAACAGAAGCACAATCTTTTACATTCAATCTTTATGGATCTAGAAGACCTGTCAATAATTTTTGAAACAGATGAATTAACCCAATCCATACAAGAGTTAAGTAATCAAGTAACAGCTTTACAACAAAAAATAATGGAAAGCCTTCCACAGATTCAGCGAATGGCTGATGTAAGTTTGCACCATTCATTTAATCATTCAGGTATTGCATCAGTGTGTTCTTCTGAAATTCTAGGATGTGGTTGCTATTGAATCTGAAGTAAAATCAATGGAAAAAAGAGTTTCAAAAATCAAAACTATCCTATTATCAAAAGAAATATTTGATTTTTCACCTGAAGAACATCTCAAACATGGGGAGGTAAGCATAGATTATTATTTAAAGTATTTTCTTTTCTGTAACATGCTCCTCTTATATAATTAAGGTCATACTTGAAAATATACGTCCCATGAAGAAAACCATTGCTGAGATAGTGTCTTACCAAGTGGAACTGAGGTTGCCCCAAACAGGAATGAAACCTCTGCCTGTGTTTCAGCGGACAAATCAGCTTTTACAAGATATAAAACTATTGGAAAATGTGACTCAAGAACAAAATGAGTTATTAAAGGTAAGCAGTTTCTGATGACATCCAACTTACTGAAAGATTCTTTTTTGTGGGGGTTATTTTATAGGTAGTCATAAAACAGACCAATGAATGGGATGAAGAAATAGAAAATTTGAAACAGATCTTAAATAATTATTCAGCTCAGTTCTCCCTTGAACATATGTCACCAGACCAAGCTGACAAGCTGCCACAACTACAGGTATGTTTCTTTCATTCATAAAGGTATGTTTCCTCAAACCTATGCAAACACTCTTTCTACACAGGGAGAAATCGAACGTATGGAGAAACAGATTCTGAGTTTGAACCAGAGAAAAGAAGACCTGTTGGTGGACTTGAAGGCCACCGTACTAAACCTTCACCAGCATTTGAAGCAAGAACAAGAAGGAGTAGAAAGAGATAGGCTGCCAGCTGTAACATCAGAGGAAGGTGGAGTGGCAGAGAGGGATGCTTCTGAGCGGAAGGTGGGTATGACTTTAGGTTAATGCTGGCCCCAGACTGCAGGTATTCTTGTGCTGTGCCTTTCAGTTGAACAGAAGAGGCTCCATGTCTTACCTGGCAGCAGTCGAGGAAGAGGTGGAAGAAAGTTCCGTGAAGAGCGATGTAAGGGAAATGATTTTCTTGTTAAAGTTTGTTCCCTTTGCTAACCAATCGTTTACTGTGATAGAATGGAGATGAGAAGGCAGAGCCATCGCCTCAGTCTTGGTCTTCACTTTGGAAGCATGACAAGGACATGGAAGAAGACAGAGCTTCCTCATCCTCTGGAACAATTGTTCAGGTAATGCTGGGCGTATCAGCCACGCTTAGGGGCCTTTCTGGAGCTCTGATTCTTTTCTTTACAGGAAGCATATGGGAAAATAAGCACCTCTGATAATTCCATGGCACAAATCCTCACACCAGACTCACTAAACACTGAGCAAGGCCCAGAATGTTCCCTAAGGCCCAACCAAACAGAAGAGGTAAGTCCTGGTTGGTAATAAGTAAACTGCTCGACTCCCTGGCTTATCTTTGGATTTCTCTTAGGGCACCACACCTCCTATTGAGGCTGACACTCTGGACTCTTCTGACGCGCAAGGAGGTTTGGAGCCCAGGGTGGAGAAAACTAGGCCGGAGCCCACAGAAGTCCTGCATGCCTGCAAGACCCAGGTGGCCGAGCTGGAGCTGTGGCTGCAACAAGCCAACGTGGCAGTTGAGCCGGAAACATTAAACGCAGACATGCAGCAGGTGCTGGAACAGCAGCTGGTAGGGTGCCAGGTAAGACTGAGAAGTCAGAGTTCATGGTTTGCATTATGAATAATTAAATGCTTTTATTTCCTAGGCTATGCTAACAGAGATTGAGCACAAGGTTGCCTTTCTGTTAGAGACTTGCAAAGATCAGGGCCTGGGAGATAATGGAGCCACTCAACATGAGGCTGAAGCGCTTTCCCTGAAACTGAAAACAGTGAAGTGCAATTTAGAAAAAGTCCAGATGATGCTTCAGGAGAAGCACAGTGAAGATCAGGTAAAAAATGACTATCTATGGACATTCATCTTTAAATAGCCTGCCATTATGAAATGTTTTGCAGCATCCTACCATTCTAAAGAAATCCTCAGAGCCAGAGCATCAAGAAGCTCTCCAACCAGTTAACCTTTCTGAATTGGAATCCATTGTAACTGAAAGGCCACAATTCAGCAGACAAAAAGATTTCCAGCAGCAACAGGTAATTCTAGCCCCCAACAGTTGTAGGGACTAGATTGGACCATTTGAATCTCATTCAATTACAGGTTCTGGAGTTAAAACCAATGGAACAGAAAGATTTCATCAAATTCATAGAATTTAATGCTAAGAAAATGTGGCCCCAGTATTGCCAACATGATAACGATACAACTCAGGAATCATCTGCAAGGTAAAACATTTAAAAATAGAGTTGGTCATTCATATTCTCTTCACCTTTTGTTCTTCTTCAAAAGCAACCAGGCATCCAGCCCTGAAAATGACGTTCCAGACTCGATCTTGTCACCCCAGGGCCAAAATGGAGATAAGTGGCAATATCTGCATCATGAACTCTCATCAAAAATAAAGCTCCCACTCCCTCAGCTTGTGGAGCCTCAGGTCAGTCTGTATCTACATGGTGCAAATAGCCTTGTCAGTAATAGGGTTTTCCTTTGTCAAATAGGTTTCCACAAATATGGGTATTCTACCCAGCGTGACTATGTATAACTTTAGATACCCAACAACTGAAGAACTGAAAACCTATACCACCCAACTTGAAGACCTGCGCCAAGAAGCAAGTAACCTTCAGACACAGGTAGAAGCTGCACACAATGTGTTTTCCTCATTAATTTTCTTTTTCTTTTTTCCTCTTGATTCAGGAAAATATGACAGAAGAAGCATATATCAATTTGGATAAAAAATTGTTTGAACTATTCCTGACCCTCAGTCAGTGCCTCAGCAGTGTGGAGGAGATGCTGGAGATGCCCAGACTTTACAGGGAGGATGGTTCTGGCCAGCAGGTGCACTACGAGGTAGGGCACTTCTCACGAGCCCATGTGTTGGCTCATTCATTGTCTTCCTTCCTCTCCACTCCAGACGCTGGCTCTTGAGTTGAAGAAACTTTATTTAGCGCTAAGTGACAAGAAGGGTGATCTTTTGAAAGCCATGACTTGGCCTGGCGAGAACACCAACTTGCTCCTTGAATGTTTTGACAACCTTCAAGTCTGCCTGGAGCACACTCAGGCTGCAGCTGTCTGTAGAAGCAAGTCCCTGAAAGCTGGCCTCGATTACAACCGCAGTTACCAGGTATGATTCCGAGCACACAGCCTATTTTGGCAAGATTGCTCAGTTTCCGACATTTATCTTACAGAATGAAATAAAGAGATTATATCATCAGCTCATTAAGAGTAAGACATCTTTACAACAGTCTTTGAATGAAATCAGTGGGCAGAGTGTTGCTGAACAGCTTCAGGTAATCAAGTCAAAATAATTCAGACTGACTTAGGTTTTCTTTTCTTGTATTGTCTCTCACTTAGAAAGCAGATGCATATACAGTGGAGCTGGAGAACGCCGAGAGCCGAGTGGCCAAACTAAGAGATGAAGGGGAGAGGCTTCATTTACCTTATGCTTTACTCCAGGAGGTTTACAAATTAGAGGTATGCCTGAGCAGAAAACATTGACTCAGCACATGCATGTGTGCACCTGCTCTTCTCTTTTCAGGATGTACTTGACAGTATGTGGGGAATGCTAAGAGCCAGGTACACAGAACTCAGCAGCCCTTTCGTCACTGAGAGCCAGCAAGATGCTTTGTTGCAAGGCATGGTGGAACTGGTGAAGATTGGGAAGGAAAAGCTTGCTCATGGCCACTTAAAACAAACCAAAAGTAAAGTGGCGTTACAGGCTCAAATAGAAAATCACAAGGTGAGACAGACACATGGGTCGGGTGACCCCTTAAGTAAATATTAAAACTTTCTCCATCTCATAGGTTTTTTTCCAGAAGCTTGTTGCTGACATGTTGTTGATCCAAGCATACTCTGCCAAAATACTTCCTTCTTTATTGCAAAACAGAGAGACATTTTGGGCAGAACAAGTAACAGAAGTTAAAATACTAGAAGAAAAGTCACGCCAATGTGGTATGAAGCTGCAGAGTTTGTTGCAGGTATTTGGGTTATGTAAACGTTGTACTGAAGCCTTCCACTAATTTTATGTCCTTGATTCTCTAGAAATGGGAAGAATTTGATGAAAACTATGCATCTCTTGAAAAGGACCTGGAAATTCTTATATCTACATTGCCCTCTGTGAGTTTGGTGGAAGAAACAGAGGAAAGATTAGTGGAAAGGATTTCATTTTACCAGGTATTTGTCTTCCATTTAAGTTATCAAAGGCGATAATTCATTCTATGACTTTACTTTTTATTAGCAAATAAAAAGAAACATTGGTGGAAAACACGCCCGGCTTTACCAAACTCTGAACGAAGGCAAACAGTTGGTGGCGTCTGTGAGCTGTCCTGAATTAGAGGGCCAGATCGCAAAACTGGAAGAGCAGTGGTTGTCCCTGAACAAGAAAATTGACCATGAGCTCCACAGGCTGCAAGCTCTTCTCAAGCATCTGCTCAGGTCAGCCTTTTTGGGGGTGGATTGGCTTCATAATCTGCCTTCTCTCTCACTTTGCTCCTGTTAGTTATAACAGAGATTCGGATCAGTTAACCAAGTGGTTGGAATCTTCCCAGCATACTCTGAATTACTGGAAAGAACAGTCCCTCAATGTGTCTCAGGACTTGGATACAATCAGAAGCAACATCAACAATTTTTTTGTAAGTTGTAATAGCATATGTTCAGTTAATTATTAAGTTTCTAAATTTTAAAACTCTCCTTTAGGAGTTTTCAAAAGAAGTTGATGAAAAATCCTCCTTGAAGACTGCCGTTATCAGTATCGGGAACCAGCTTCTTCACCTGAAAGAAACTGATACAGCTACACTGAGAGCTTCTTTAGCACAGTTTGAACAAAAATGGACAATGCTCATAACTCAACTTCCAGATATTCAAGAAAAACTTCACCAGGTAAGTCTTTAGAGCCTCAGCATTTGAATTAGGCAATTAAATGGAAATCATTTTGTTCTTACAGCTTCAAATGGAGAAATTGCCGTCTCGTAAAGCAATCACAGAAATGATTAGCTGGATGAACAATGTGGAGCATCAAACTTCAGATGAAGACTCCGTGCATTCACCAAGTTCTGCATCTCAAGTTAAACATCTTCTTCAGAAGCACAAGGTAATTATGCAAAAGGAGCAGAAGTCTTTTCAACTGCTTTGGTGTTTAACTTTGCTTATTTTAGGAGTTTAGAATGGAAATGGACTATAAACAGTGGATAGTTGACTTCGTTAACCAGTCATTACTTCAGCTAAGCACCTGTGATGTAGAAAGCAAGCGCTATGAAAGAACGGAGTTTGCAGAGCACCTGGGGGAGATGAACCGCCAGTGGCACCGTGTACATGGAATGCTGAATAGAAAGGTGTGTTCCTGCGTCACAACTGGATGTGTGGTTAACATTTTTTGTAATCTTTACATTCACTTAGATACAACATTTAGAACAACTTCTAGAAAGTATCACTGAGAGTGAAAATAAAATACAGATCTTGAACAACTGGCTGGAAGCACAAGAAGAGAGACTGAAAACTTTACAAAAACCTGAAAGTGTGATCTCAGTGCAGAAGCTGCTCCTGGACTGTCAGGTGAGGAGGGGAACAGCATCCCACCCAACCCGGCATTGAAAACCTTTTCCTCTTACTCTTCCAGGATATAGAAAATCAACTTGCAATTAAATCCAAAGCACTAGATGAGTTGAAACAAAGTTATCTGACTTTGGAGAGTGGGGCAGTGCCATTGTTAGAAGATACAGCATCCCGAATTGATGAGTTATTTCAAAAGAGAAGCAGTGTTCTCACTCAGGTACTAGAATTCATTTGAAATGTGCTATTTCTTCTAAATCAGTACGTTTCCACTTTTTGTCTAGGTCAATCAGCTCAAAACCTCCATGCAGTCAGTTTTACAGGAGTGGAAGATTTATGATCAACTCTATGATGAAGTGAATATGATGACAATCCGATTCTGGTACTGCATGGAACACAGCAAGCCTGTGGTGTTATCATTGGAGACCTTGAGATGCCAGGTGGAGAACCTTCAGGTAAATTAACCAGAGCTTGGCATGGTGCATTATGAAACTTAAATTTCTTGTTTGTGTCTCTTAGTCTCTGCAAGATGAAGCTGAGAGCAGTGAAGGGAGTTGGGAGAAACTCCAGGAGGTTATCGGCAAACTCAAAGGTCTCTGCCCCTCTGTTGCTGAAATAATCGAAGAGAAATGCCAAAATACTCATAAAAGGTATGCTTTCAGATATAATTTGAATGATAGATTGAGGGTTATGTTATTTGCGTTGCACTGACAGGTGGACTCAGGTGAACCAAGCCATTGCAGACCAGTTGCAGAAGGCCCAGAGTCTGCTCCAGCTCTGGAAGGCCTATAGCAATGCTCATGGTGAAGCTGCCGCAAGGCTGAAGCAGCAGGAAGCAAAGTTTCAACAGCTCGCAAACATCAGCATGTCTGGAAACAACCTGGCAGAGATCCTGCCCCCAGCCCTGCAGGACATAAAGGTGGGTACAAAGCCCATTTGGAAAACCAAGGCAGAGGTGTTTGCCATCCCTTTTTCTTCTGCAGGAGCTGCAGCATGATGTGCAGAAAACAAAAGAAGCCTTTCTCCAAAATTCCAGTGTCCTGGATCGACTCCCACAACCCGCAGAGTCCAGCACCCACATGCTCCTCCCGGGCCCCCTGCACTCTCTCCAGAGGGCTGCTTATTTGGAAAAGATGCTGCTTGTGAAAGCAAATGAATTTGAGGTTCATCTTTTCTTTCCATTCAAGTTTTAGTCATAGTTTCTAATGAAAATTTCTCTTGTTCTAGTTTGTTCTCTCACAGTTTAAGGATTTTGGAGTCCGGCTGGAATCTTTAAAAGGTCTTATTATGCATGAAGAAGAGAATTTGGATAGACTTCACCAACAGGAAAAAGAAAATCCTGACTCATTCCTGGTATTGCCAATATTTGTCTTTTCTAAGGGCTTCAAAAACCTGTACTTCAATTTTTTAAAAATAGAATCATGTGCTGGCACTGACAGCCCAATCACCTGATATTGAACATTTGAATGAAGTGAGCCTCAAGCTCCCACTTAGTGACGTAGCTGTGAAGACGTTACAAAATATGAACCGGCAATGGATTCGGGCCACGGCCACGGCACTGGAGCGCTGCAGGTTAGAACATCCCTTCTCTGTCGTTGTTTCAAACATGGGTGTGTTTTGTTTTAAACCTTTGTAGTGAGCTTCAGGGAATTGGATTGAATGAAAAGTTTCTTTATTGCTGTGAAAAGTGGATCCAACTTTTGGAGAAGATAGAAGAAGCACTCAAAGTGGATGTGGCTAACAGCCTTCCTGAGCTCCTGGAGCAGCAGAAAACCTATAAGGTAAACCTGTGTTCTCTGCCACCCTTGAACCGAGCTGATATTTTCTGCTTGGACTCATATACAGATGTTAGAAGCTGAAGTTTCTATAAACCAGACAATTGCTGATTCCTATGTCACCCAGTCCTTACAACTCCTGGACACAACAGAAATAGAGAACAGGTGAGCTGTCTGGGCCTCATGAAGGTTGTGGGTCTGGATTCTATAACCATTTGTTTTTCCCCAGACCAGAATTTATTACAGAATTCTCAAAGCTGACGGATCGGTGGCAGAATGCTGTCCAGGGTGTTCGGCAGAGGAAGGGTGACGTTGATGGGCTGGTGAGGCAGTGGCAAGATTTCACTACTTCTGTGGAGAACTTGTTTCGCTTCCTCACTGACACCAGCCACCTGCTATCTGCAGTGAAGGGCCAGGAGCGCTTCAGCCTCTACCAAACCAGAAGTCTGATCCATGAGCTGAAGGTAGTGTATGCATCGTAGCAGTGTGAGAACCACCTAAGCAAATTACTTCTCTTTTTTTTCTTAGAATAAAGAAATTCATTTTCAAAGGAGGCGAACTACCTGTGCCCTAACCTTGGAAGCTGGAGAAAAGTTACTGCTCACAACTGACCTGAAAACTAAAGAGTCTGTGGGTAGGAGAATCAGTCAACTTCAGGACAGCTGGAAAGACATGGAGCCCCAGCTGGCAGAGATGATTAAGCAGTTCCAGAGCACTGTAGAGGTAAACTCACCACTTACTTTTCCATTCATGATTACTTACCAGTTTTAATCTTGTTTTCAAATAGACCTGGGACCAGTGTGAAAAGAAAATCAAGGAGTTGAAAAGCAGGCTGCAAGTTTTAAAGGCACAAAGTGAAGATCCTCTTCCAGAGCTTCACGAGGACCTCCATAACGAAAAAGAGCTGATTAAGGTATTGAAATCCAAACAAGTGGCCAAGATAATGCTTTTTACCCCCTTCTTGTGATTAAATGCAGGAACTAGAACAGTCTTTGGCTAGCTGGACTCAGAACTTGAAAGAACTTCAAACTATGAAGGCGGACTTAACCCGGCACGTTCTCGTGGAAGATGTGATGGTTTTGAAGGAGCAAATAGAGCATTTGCACAGACAATGGGAGGACCTCTGCTTAAGGGTAAGTCAGCTCACTGCAGGGCACGGCTGTTTTACTCAGCTGCCAAATGTATTTTCATTTGCAGGTGGCCATACGTAAACAGGAGATTGAAGACAGACTCAATACATGGGTTGTATTCAATGAAAAAAATAAAGAGTTGTGTGCCTGGCTGGTGCAGATGGAAAACAAAGTTCTACAGACAGCGGACATTAGTATTGAAGAAATGATTGAAAAGTTACAGAAGGTAAGGGAGGACACCCAGGTGGATGTAGTTATAGCCAGGCTTTATGTTTTGGTGCCTTTGCCAGGACTGCATGGAAGAAATAAACTTGTTTAGTGAAAACAAGTTACAGTTAAAGCAGATGGGTGACCAGTTGATCAAGGCCAGCAACAAATCAAGAGCAGCTGAGATCGATGACAAGCTCAACAAAATTAACGATCGTTGGCAACATCTTTTTGATGTCATCGGATCAAGGTAAGAAATGGGCTAAAAATGATTACTCTCCAGTTTCGTTTTGTTTTTCTGCAAATATGTGTAGGGTGAAGAAGCTGAAGGAGACCTTTGCTTTTATTCAGCAGTTGGACAAAAACATGAGCAACCTTCGCACCTGGTTGGCTCGAATTGAGTCTGAGCTTTCCAAGCCTGTTGTTTATGATGTCTGCGATGATCAAGAGATCCAGAAGAGGCTCGCTGAGCAGCAGGTGGGACAATCAGAAATGAGCTCTTGCAAGAGTCAAGAGGTTTCTTACTCTGTTGTAATCACAGGATCTACAGCGAGATATTGAACAACACAGCGCAGGGGTGGAGTCCGTGTTTAACATCTGTGACGTCCTACTGCACGACTCCGATGCCTGTGCAAATGAGACCGAGTGTGACTCGATCCAGCAGACCACCAGGAGCCTGGACAGACGCTGGAGGAACATTTGTGCCATGTCCATGGAGCGGCGCATGAAGTAAGAACTAAGCTCCCCCAAATGCCTTCAGCTGGCTTGTGTTAAGTTGCTTTGCTCCCATCAGAATCGAGGAGACGTGGCGCCTGTGGCAGAAGTTTTTAGACGACTATTCTCGCTTTGAGGACTGGCTCAAGTCAGCTGAGAGGACGGCAGCCTGCCCAAATTCCTCAGAGGTGTTGTACACGAGTGCCAAAGAGGAACTGAAGAGGTTTGAGGTAAACACCTTCTCCATCCCGGTCTCCTGATCGCTTTGGCTCTGACCCCTCCCATGTGATGCAGGCCTTTCAGCGGCAGATTCATGAGCGGCTCACTCAGCTGGAGCTCATCAACAAGCAGTACCGGCGGCTGGCCCGGGAGAACCGCACAGACACGGCCAGCAGGCTGAAGCAGATGGTCCACGAGGGCAACCAGCGCTGGGACAACCTTCAGAGGCGGGTCACAGCCGTCCTGCGGAGACTCAGGGTGAGCTCCTCTGCACCTGGCTCGGGTGTAGAGTAGAAATGTGATTTCCTCCCCACTTTTGCAGCATTTCACCAACCAGAGGGAAGAATTTGAGGGCACCAGGGAGAGCATTCTGGTGTGGCTCACAGAGATGGACCTGCAGCTGACCAACGTGGAGCACTTCTCAGAGAGTGACGCCGATGACAAGATGCGCCAACTGAATGTGAGGGCTGCTGCTTCCCTAGCTCTTCTCAATTTGAAATCCTTTCTTTCTCCTCTCTCAACAGGGCTTCCAACAGGAAATTACATTAAATACCAACAAGATTGATCAGCTCATTGTGTTTGGGGAGCAGCTGATTCAGAAGAGCGAGCCCCTGGATGCTGTGCTGATTGAGGATGAGCTGGAGGAACTCCACCGCTACTGCCAGGAGGTGTTTGGAAGGGTCTCCCGGTTCCACCGGCGGCTCACCTCCTGCACTCCGGTACGGGCACTGCTGCCTAGAAATGGCACCTGATTAATTCTAACAACTGGATACTGTGGTTTAGGGCTTGGAAGATGAAAAGGAGGCCTCTGAGAATGAAACAGACATGGAAGACCCCAGAGAAATCCAGACTGATTCTTGGCGTAAACGGGGAGAGAGCGAGGAACCGTCATCTCCTCAGTCCCTGTGTCATCTAGTGGCCCCAGGGCACGAGCGGTCTGGCTGCGAGACCCCTGTCAGCGTGGACTCCATCCCCCTGGAGTGGGACCACACAGGCGACGTGGGGGGCTCCTCCTCTCACGAAGAGGACGAGGAGGGCCCATACTACAGCGCACTGTCAGGTAACAGCTGGGTTCCCAGCACCCTGGAAAGTCCAGTGAGGCAAATGACATTGTTCTTTTTCAGATGTAGAAATCCCTGAAAATCCTGAGGCATATCTTAAAATGACCACAAAAACTTTGAAAGCGTCTTCTGGTAGGCCCCCGCCCATGCATGTGTCAACATGGAATAGACTGTCGCTTGCTGTCTTTCGTTTCAGGTAAATCCATTTCGGATGGCCACTCGTGGCATGTTCCCGACAGCCCTTCCTGTCCCGAGCATCACTACAAGCAAATGGAAGGTGACAGGAATGTTCCACCTGTTCCCCCTGCGTCCAGCACCCCTTATAAACCACCCTATGTAAGTCTTAACTTCACTGGGAGTACAGCCTACAGATGGTAACTTAAAAACTGGCTCATTCTAGGGAAAGCTACTATTACCTCCAGGCACGGATGGTGGCAAAGAAGGCCCGCGAGTCCTGAATGGCAACCCACAGCAGGAAGACGGGGGACTGGCCGGTATCACAGAGCAGCAGTCAGGTACTGCCTGTAACTGGCAGTCGTCCAGAGAGGCAGAGTATGGTATTTAAGTCCTTGCTCAAGAGAACATTCATGCTTTTTTTAATTGGCGATTTTTTAATTCCAGGTGCCTTCGACAGATGGGAGATGATTCAAGCACAGGAGCTTCACAATAAGCTCAAAATAAAACAAAATTTGCAACAGCTGAACTCTGATATCAGCGCCATCACTACTTGGCTGAAAAAAACTGAAGCAGAGCTGGAAATGTTAAAGATGGCAAAGCCTCCCTCTGATATCCAGGAAATAGAACTGAGAGTGAAGAGACTGCAGGTGAGTTAGAGGTGTGGTGGGGAAGAGGGATTGCTCCTAACCTCATCTTTTCTCTCTCTGGTAGGAGATACTGAAAGCCTTTGACACTTACAAGGCATTAGTGGTCTCTGTCAACGTGAGCAGCAAGGAATTTCTGCAAACCGAGAGCCCCGAATCCACAGAGCTCCAAAGTAGACTCCGCCAGCTGAGCCTGCTCTGGGAAGCAGCACAGGGCGCAGTGGACAGCTGGAGAGGGGGCTTACGACAGTCGCTCATGCAGTGCCAGGTACGCTGACTCAGCAGCCCGCCTCCCAGAGCGTAAGCCATGTTCCTGGCACACCCTCTTCCAGGGCTCTAAGACACGGCCGCGCTCTGATGTGTTGTTTTTTAAGGACTTCCACCAGTTGAGTCAAAATCTGCTGCTGTGGTTAGCGAGTGCCAAGAACCGGAGGCAGAAGGCTCATGTCACCGATCCAAAGGCAGACCCCCGGGCTCTCCTAGAGTGTCGGAGGGAACTAATGGTAAGTTTCCTCCCAAGGGCTCTGTACTGCCAGTCACTGTTTCACACACTTTATCTGTTTTCAGCAACTGGAAAAGGAGCTGGTAGAACGTCAACCTCAAGTGGACATGTTACAGGAGATTTCAAACAGCCTTCTCATTAAGGGACATGGAGAAGACTGTATTGAAGCTGAAGAAAAGGTGCATGTTATTGAGAAGAAACTCAAACAGTTACGGGAGCAAGTGTCCCAAGATTTAATGGCCTTGCAGGGAACCCAGGTGAGTCTACTTGTAGCTTTTAACTGTAAAGATCTGTGCTCAACCTTTGGGGTCTGAATTTCAGAACCCAGCCTCACCCCTGCCCAGCTTCGACGAGGTAGACTCGGGGGACCAGCCTCCTGCAACATCCGTGCCAGCTCCCCGAGCAAAGGTAAGAAGCCCCTTCCTTCTGTGAGAACCTCATTCAACTTACTAACTGGAGTTTCTTTACCCAGCAGTTCAGAGCAGTGAGAACTACAGAAGGCGAGGAGGAGACAGAGAGCAGGTAACGGGGCTTTACCGTGACAGCAGTGCGTTCCCAATCAGCTCTCAACCTCCTCTGTTGGCAGGGTCCCCGGCAGCACACGGCCACAGCGCTCCTTCCTCTCAAGGGTGGTCCGGGCAGCCCTACCCCTGCAGCTGCTCCTCCTGCTGCTGCTGCTCCTGGCCTGCCTGCTGCCCTCCTCCGAAGAAGACTACAGCTGCACTCAGGCCAACAACTTTGCCCGGTCCTTTTACCCCATGCTGAGGTACACCAATGGGCCACCCCCCACATAGAGGGCATAGCTGGCCACAGTGCTACACCACCTGCCTGATTGCCAAGGGTGCCCAGCACGTGGCCCCAGACCAATCTGAGTGACTTAGTGTTGGCAAGGTCCCGGGACCTGTGCAGACTTCTTCTGGGCTTACCCAGCACGGGCTCCCTGGAGCCCAGGGCAGCTTTCAGATTGTGTTCCTCCCCAGGAGCAGGGAACCTGTGTGGCAGGTGCCCCGGGTATTTTGGCAGAACTAGTTGATTAGTTTAGGGATCTCTGGAAATGTCAGTTTCCTGAAGAGCCAAGCACTTTGTGAATTCTGGTTTGTTTGTAAAACAGCATTATTATAATGTAGGTATGGTCAATGAGCAGTGGTGTCCATCACATATATTATAGAAGCAAGCGAGGACATTCCACCCTAGAAATGGTTCAGAAACTCATAGGCACCCTTAGCTGATGGAAACAATCAATCATATTTAATACGCTTAGAATCAGTTTTACTCCAATCAGCTGGCAATTTTGAGCTGCCGGTTATACACCAAAATGTTCTGTTCAGTACCTAGCTCTGCTCTTTTATATTGCTTTAAATTTTTAAAGAAATTGTATTGCATGGATGTGGTTATTTGTGCATATTTTTTAACAATGCCCAATCTGTATGAATAATGTAAACTTCGATTTTTTTTTAAAAAAATTAGATTTTAGCTGGAGCTTTTGACTAATGTAAAGTAAATGCCAAACTACCGACTTGATAGGGATGTTTTTGTAAGTTAATTTTCTAAGACTTTTTCACATCCAAAGTGATGCTTTGCTTTGGGTTTTAACTGTTTGGCCACGGCGGGGGTGGGGGCGGGGGGTTGGTACAGAAACTTGAAGCTGTTTGTGATATGTACAACTCAGATGTTTCTCATTAAAAAACAAAATTAGCCAGACTTCTGTTGTACTGAATTCTGTAACAAAGCAGTTCAGTGGTATGCTTA